TGAGTGTAGAATAAATCATGAGGCAGAAACAGGGTGACCAGCTAAAAGCCTTCCATGATATCCCAAGTCAGAGATGATGGTGGCTCAGCAGTGGTAGCACTGAAGGTAGTGAGAAGTCATCAGATTCTGGATATATTTTTTAAATTTATGGGAATAACTTTTTAAATGTACAATATTTCTCATAGTGATAAGTCCCATGAAAAAGAATTAGGAATAAAGTTTGAAAAGGAATAGAAGAGGGCCATAGGTTTGGCAATTTTTAAAAAGCTGACCATGGAAGACCTTTCTGAATGAATGACCTTTGAATAAAGATCCAGTTGAAGTGAGGGAGCAAACCACGTGGGTATATAGGGAAATCACAATCCATAGGGTGGGAACAACAAGAATAAGAACCCTAAGGCAGAAGCAAGCCTGGTATGTTCAAAGAACTGTAAGGAGTCTATGGACAGTGTGAGATTGTGGGTCAGAGAAGCTCGGGACAGTGAAGCAGAGCAGAAAGTGAGGGGGCTGGAAAATAGACAAGGTGAGATTGGGGGACAAAGAGATGAGTATGGAGAGAAAGACTGAAAAAGAGATGGGGGACTGAGAAAAAAGAGACGGAAAGACTGAGTGTGGGAACAACTGAGGGGTACTGAAGATATGCTGAGGGGCAGAAAGAAAAGACTGAGAATAAGTGGGCAACTGGGGTTCCAGAGGAGGTGCTGAGGTGGGGAGAGACAGAGGTTGAAGGACAATAAGGCATGCAAAGGAGGAATCTGAGATAAAGAGAAGGTAGACCGAAGAGCGGAGAGGAGGAGACTGAGACAGCGAGGGCTACTGAGAGCTGAGGGAAGAACAGACTGAGAGGCCCAGAGAGAAGAAACTGGGAGTTCCGATGCTGCATCAGCAGCCTCTGTGTACAGACTCTGGCGTCCCTGCCCCGCTTTAGCAGTTCCTACAGACGCTTGACCTGCCAGGAAAGGAAAGAAACCTGAGCCTCTGCTGAAAGGTGATGGATTTAAGGCCCGGCTGCTGAGGATAAGATAAAGGTCCTCCTGGGGGAGAACAGAGTCCCGAACACCATGGCCGTCTGGCTTGCCCAGTGGCTGGGCCCTCTGCTCTTGGTTTCCCTCTGGGGACTCTTGGCTCCAGGTAAGAGGAGGCTGAGGGTCAAGCAGGGCATCCAGCCTGACTTCCTTCCCTCCATGTCCCACAGCCTCCCTTCTTAGGCGCCTGGGTGAGCACATTCAGCAGTTTCAGGAGAGCTCTGCCCAGGGCCTGGGCCTGAGCCTGGGGCCAGGTGCTGCAGCCCTCCCAAAAGTGGGGTGGCTGGAGCAACTGCTGGACCCCTTCAACGTGTCCGACAGACGATCCTTCCTACAGGTGAGGCCGGGAGACGGGGAGTCCACTAACCATGCCATTTCTTCTTCCCCATCCCACCTCTCAGCGTTACTGGGTGAATGACCAACATTGGGTTGGCCAGGATGGACCCATATTCCTGCATCTAGGGGGTGAGGGCAGCCTTGGGCCTGGCTCAGTGATGAGAGGTAAGAGGCAATGTTGGGGGAAAGGAGTTGGGCTCCCCACCCCCCACCCATACACTCTTCACAGGCCATCCCGCAGCCTTGGCCCCAGCCTGGGGCGCCCTGGTGATAAGCCTGGAACACAGATTTTATGGCCTGAGTATACCTGCTGGAGGCCTGGAAATGGCCCAGCTCCGCTTCTTGTCCAGCCGCCTTGCGTGAGTGGAGGAAGGGAAAGTGTTTATGGTCAGAGGACCGACCGAGTCCCCCCTTTGACCCTAGGCTGGCTGATGTGGTCTCTGCCCGCCTGGCACTTTCCCGCCTCTTTAACATCTCCTCCTCCAGCCCCTGGATCTGCTTCGGAGGCTCCTATGCCGGCTCCTTGGCCGCCTGGGCCCGGCTGAAGGTCCTGCGACTCCTCCGGGTGGGCTGGGGGGAAGCCCGCAGGCTGACGGCGTCTCCTCCCTTAGTTCCCCCATCTCATTTTCGCGTCGGTCGCCTCCTCCGCCCCGGTGCGGGCCGTGCTGGATTTCTCCGAGTATAATGACGTAAGGATGGCGGGCAGCAGGTGCGGGACGGGTCCGGATACCTTCCTCTGCGGTCCGCCCACAGGTGGTATCCCGAAGCCTAATGAGCACCGCGATCGGCGGGTCCCTGGAGGTAGGAGGTGGGGCCTAGTCCGAGGGGGACTGTCTTGGCGGACATCGCCTCTTGCTTCCCACAGTGCCGGGCGGCGGTGTCCGTCGCCTTCGCTGAAGTGGAGCGGCGGCTGCGCTCGGGTGGGGCGGCTCAAGCAGCATTGCGGACGGAGCTGAGCGCTTGCGGGCCCCTGGGCCGCGCTGAAAACCAGGCGGAGCTGTTGGGGGCGCTGCAGGCACTGGTGGGAGGTGTAGTGCAGTATGATGGGCAGACGGGAGCGCCGCTAAGCGTGCGACAGCTCTGCGGACTTCTCCTCGGGGGCGGGGGCAACCGCAGCCACTCCACGCCCTACTGCGGGCTTCGTCGGGCGGTGCAGGTGAGCACTCCCTGGCACAGCTGGGAGGAGTTTTTATGTCTTATGTATGTACATTGTTCCCTAGATTGTCTTGCACAGCCTGGGCCAGAAGTGTTTAAGCTTTTCCCGAGCAGAGACAGTGGCACAGCTGAGGAGCACAGAACCTCAACTGTCTGGTGTGGGTGACCGGCAGTGGTTGTATCAGACATGTACCGAGTTCGGCTTCTGTAAGTGACTGGCCTAACCCTAACTTTGTCCCATACCCACACTTACAGGTATCTCCCTACACAGATGTCACCTGTGAGAATCCCAGATGTCCTTTCTCCCAGCTCCCAGCACTGCCCTCCCAGCTAGACCTATGTGAGCAGGTGTTTGGGCTCTCAGCCTTGTCAGTAGCCCAGGCTGTGGCTCAGACGAACTCCTACTACGGTGGCCAGACCCCTGGGGCTAACAAAGTGCTGTTTGTTAATGGTGAGCATGCTATCAAAACCTGGCTGCTAAGCCTACCTAGCCCCATCCTATCCTTTCTTTCCAGGGGACACAGACCCCTGGCATGTGCTAAGTGTAACACAGGCTTTAGGATCCTCAGAATCAACTCTTCTTATCCGCACTGGCTCCCACTGCTTGGACATGGCACCTGAGAGGCCCTCAGACTCCCCCAGCCTCCGCCTAGGGCGCCAGGTAAGAGAAAAAAGGCTCTGAATCATTTGCATCTGACTTTCAAATTCTTCCCACCTCCCCACAGAACATCTTCCAGCAGCTACAGACCTGGCTCAAGCTGGCAAAGGAGAGCCAGATTAAGGGTGAAGTCTGAATCTCATACCCTTTCCACTCCCTGCATGGTCACCTCAGTCCTGGACATACTTGTTCACTGAACAAAAGAAAGCAGCTTGTTTTGAAAGAAGAAACTCCCAGGAATTGGAATTCAGCACCTGTTCCGCACGTAATTGGCATGTGTCTGCAAACATCCTTATTCCCAACTTAAAGTGCTTTATTGCAGAGAGTTATGGAAATATAAGTGGATGATTATTCTCATTGTAAATATTGGTATTTTGAATGTTAAATGTCAAACAAATGTGACTTATGCTGGTGCCCTCGCCCTGCTGATCAGATTCTGGTTCAAATTCTGCCACTCCAGCTCCTGGGTTAGGGGCTTTGCTGTAAGTTTCTTTTTCTGGACTTTAGATCCTGAACCTGTCCTTGCTTCTCAGTTTCTCTCACTGTACCCCTTTCCCTCAGTCTCTTCCTCTCTCTTTCCCCTGTCACTATTTGTCTTTCTAATCTCCTTCTGTTTCTCTGAATATCTTCATTTCTATCTCTGTGTTTCTGTCTATTTCTCTGTTTATCTTTCTGTCCTTCAATCTGTGTTTTTGTTTCTGGCTCTCCGTCAGTGTCTTTTTCTCTCCTCTCTCTCTTGCTCTGCCATGGCTATTTCCACTGCTCTATTTCTGACTCTCATTTTTGGTCTCTGTGTGTCTCCTAGTCACTTTCTTTCTCACTCTGTCTCTGTCTCTATTTCTGTCTCTCCTCTGCTGTGTCCTCAATCTCTCTGTCTCCCTGAGGCTCTATTTCTGTCTCTCCTCTGCTGTGTCCTCAATCTCTCTGTCTCCCTGAGGCTCTATTTCTGTCTCTGATGCTCTTCTTCTGTGTCTCTATTTCTCTTCCTGTCACTTAATCTTTTCCTTCTCTATCTCTCTTATTTAGTCTTCCTTCCACACCCTTCACTCACCATCTTTTCCCACAATCAAATATCACTCCCTGGTACTTCCAGCTTCCAACTCTAGGGATTCATGATTCTGGTGGAGATTCCTTCTTCCAGGGCCTGGGAGGATAGGGCTAATCCCAAGGGTGCCTGCTTAGGCTATGTTAGCTGTGACAGGAACCTGCCATAGATTTGCACTGTTCTTTCCTAAAGATCAATTATTTTCAGCAATAAATACTTCTCAGCTTTTTGTATGTCTTTGTATGCACAGAGATGGTAGTTTTAGAGTTTTATCCAGTTTCATATTTCCTTGTGGGTAAGAGGCAACCTCCTCATGCTGTCATACCAAAGTCAATCTCCACTACACTTTAGTTCTGCCTGTTCTTGATCTTTATATAAATGGAAACTTGCAGTATATATTATATGTTTTTGTGTCTAGAAGTTTGAAA